AGTTCAGATCCAGCTTATATGTAAATGATAAGATGAAAGCCTGAGCATATGTTTTTGAGTCTATCAGTTTGATCATGGAAACTGACAGATTATCAGTAAGGACAACGAAATATAGCGGCATATTGGCCAGTCTCAAATCCTTGAAAGGTGCAAAAGTTAAAAAGTGAAAAGTGGGCCGGGCACGGTGGCTCGCACCTGTAATCTCAGCACTTTAGGAGGCAGACACAGGAGGAATGCTTGAGCCCAGGAGTTCAAGACTAACCTGAGCAACACAGCGAGACCCCCATCTCTACAAAACATGTAAAAATTGTCCGGGTGTGGTGGCGCGCGCCTGTAGTCCCAGTTACTCAGGAGGCTAAGGTGGAGGAACCTTTGAGCCCAGGAGGTCCAGGCTGCAGTGAGCCAAGACTGGGCCAGTGCACTCCAGCCTGAGTGAGAGCAAGACGCTGTCTCAAAAAAAAAAAAAAAAGAAAAGAAAAAGAAATGTAGGTTTTACTTGTGCCTCCACGCCCCACCACGCCCTCCCTTGCTCATCCAGAAGTCGCTTTGCGGTTCCACGCGCGGGCGTCTACGTCCCATCTCAGGCCGCCGGCAGTGAGGCTTTGGGAGGATGAGGCGGTACCGGCACGACCCCCGTACCTGCTCTCCCTCTCGCAGTCTAGCAACCGCCTTTGGCCCAAGTAATCTCGGCTCGCCTAATACAGCGTGCCCCGCCCCTTTCCCGTGGCGACGGGCGGCTAAGCAACGGGAGCGGGCTCTACTCAGTGGTTTCGAGCCCCCCACGCCCCAAGTGAGTCGCAAGCGACTTCCACCTGGGCCCGTAGGGCCTCCGCGTCCCGGGCCGGTCCCCGCACAGGGCGGAGCTGGCCCGGCCCGGAGCTCGCCCCGCCCCGCCTCACCGTAAGCTGACCGTGTGGCGGCCGGGCGAGGGCCTGGCAGGGGAGAGAAGGGGAGGAGAAAGGAGAGGAGGAAAGTGGAGCCTGGCGGGCCGGAGGGAGGAAGGGAAGGGGCGGAGGCCAGGGGCAGAGTGTGCCGGCGCGCGGGGGAGTCTCGGCGCTGGGCGCGTCTCGGAGCCCAAGTCGCGGCCGCCGAGCGGAGCCAGCCCCTCCCCTACCCGGAGCAGCCCGCTGGGGCCGTCCCGAGCGGCGACACACTAGGAGTCCCGGCCGGCCAGCCAGGGCAGCCGCGGTCCCGGGACTCGGCCGTGAGTGCTGCGGGACGGATGGTGGCGGCGGGGCGCGGGCCAGCGCGGGCGCCGTGAGCCGGAGCTGCGCGCGGGGCATGCGGCTGCGGCCCCCGGCCCTCGGCCCCCGCGCTCCGGCCCCAGCCCCGGCCGCCGGCCCCCGCGGAGTGCAGCGACCGCGCCGCCGCTGAGGGAGGCGCCCCACCATGCCGCGGGCCCCGGCGCCGCTGTACGCCTGCCTCCTGGGGCTCTGCGCGCTCCTGCCCCGGCTCGCAGGTAAGCCGCGCCGCCCACGGCGCCCAGAGAAAACTAATTAGTGCATCTTTATCTTGCTTTAAAGGTCTCAACATATGCACTAGTGGAAGTGCCACCTCATGTGAAGAATGTCTGCTAATCCACCCAAAATGTGCCTGGTGCTCCAAAGAGGTATGTAGGTGGGGGAGGGGAGGAAGAAGGGACTCCTGCTCTCTTCCTCTTTTTCCCTGCCTAGGACTTCGGAAGCCCACGGTCCATCACCTCTCGGTGTGATCTGAGGGCAAACCTTGTCAAAAATGGCTGTGGAGGTGAGATAGAGAGCCCAGCCAGCAGCTTCCATGTCCTGAGGAGCCTGCCCCTCAGCAGCAAGGGTTCGGGCTCTGCAGGCTGGGACGTCATTCAGATGACACCACAGGAGATTGCCGTGAACCTCCGGCCCGGTGAGTTGCCCACAGAAAGGGCTGGATGCTCTCTCTAACACACGTGGCCTCTCTGTTGGTGCAGGTGACAAGACCACCTTCCAGCTACAGGTTCGCCAGGTGGAGGACTATCCTGTGGACCTGTACTACCTGATGGACCTCTCCCTGTCCATGAAGGATGACTTGGACAATATCCGGAGCCTGGGCACCAAACTCGCGGAGGAGATGAGGAAGCTCACCAGCAACTTCCGGTTGGGATTTGGGTCTTTTGTTGATAAGGACATCTCTCCTTTCTCCTACACGGCACCGAGGTACCAGACCAATCCGTGCATTGGGTAAGTGACCAGTTGCCCTTCTGTTGGGTACTGGAAAAGTGACTCTTCTCTTCTTCCTCTCTAGTTACAAGTTGTTTCCAAATTGCGTCCCCTCCTTTGGGTTCCGCCATCTGCTGCCTCTCACAGACAGAGTGGACAGCTTCAATGAGGAAGTTCGGAAACAGAGGGTGTCCCGGAACCGAGATGCCCCTGAGGGGGGCTTTGATGCAGTACTCCAGGCAGCCGTCTGCAAGGTAACTTTCCTTTCTGGTCCTGTCCCTGCATGACTGGTGTACCCATCCACCTTCTGTCCTTCAGGAGAAGATTGGCTGGCGAAAGGATGCACTGCATTTGCTGGTGTTCACAACAGATGATGTGCCCCACATCGCATTGGATGGAAAATTGGGAGGCCTGGTGCAGCCACACGATGGCCAGTGCCACCTGAACGAGGCCAACGAGTACACTGCATCCAACCAGATGGTGAGTGCCGGGAACCAGATCCCCCCTCCCTGTGTCATAGCCTTGACTTTTGCCTTGGCCCTAGGACTATCCATCCCTTGCCTTGCTTGGAGAGAAATTGGCAGAGAACAACATCAACCTCATCTTTGCAGTGACAAAAAACCATTATATGCTGTACAAGGTATGCTGGGAGGGAGGGAGGCTAGTGATTTGACTTATTTCTTTTCTTTACTTTTTTTCCCAAGAATTTTACAGCCCTGATACCTGGAACAACGGTGGAGATTTTAGATGGAGACTCCAAAAATATTATTCAACTGATTATTAATGCATACAATGTAAGTCATCAGTTTCTTCCCCCACTGCCACCATGGTTGGGCTTCATTTTCTCTCTCCATTCAGAGTATCCGGTCTAAAGTGGAGTTGTCAGTCTGGGATCAGCCTGAGGATCTTAATCTCTTCTTTACTGCTACCTGCCAAGATGGGGTATCCTATCCTGGTCAGAGGAAGTGTGAGGGTCTGAAGATTGGGGACACGGTAAGTCTCACCCCAAGTTTGTATGAACTCTTGCCATGATATCCCTTCTCTTCCTTCTGCCCAGGCATCTTTTGAAGTATCATTGGAGGCCCGAAGCTGTCCCAGCAGACACACGGAGCATGTGTTTGCCCTGCGGCCGGTGGGATTCCGGGACAGCCTGGAGGTGGGGGTCACCTACAACTGCACGTGCGGCTGCAGCGTGGGGCTGGAACCCAACAGCGCCAGGTGCAACGGGAGCGGGACCTATGTCTGCGGCCTGTGTGAGTGCAGCCCCGGCTACCTGGGCACCAGGTGCGAGTGCCAGGATGGGGAGAACCAGAGCGTGTACCAGAACCTGTGCCGGGAGGCAGAGGGCAAGCCACTGTGCAGCGGGCGTGGGGACTGCAGCTGCAACCAGTGCTCCTGCTTCGAGAGCGAGTTTGGCAAGATCTATGGGCCTTTCTGTGAGTGCGACAACTTCTCCTGTGCCAGGAACAAGGGAGTCCTCTGCTCAGGTAAGTGTCCCCAGCAAGCACTTTAGCTCTGACAGGTGCTGATGTGCCACATGTATCCTTTTAGGCCATGGCGAGTGTCACTGCGGGGAATGCAAGTGCCATGCAGGTTACATCGGGGACAACTGTAACTGCTCGACAGACATCAGCACATGCCGGGGCAGAGATGGCCAGATCTGCAGCGAGCGTGGGCACTGTCTCTGTGGGCAGTGCCAATGCACGGAGCCGGGGGCCTTTGGGGAGATGTGTGAGAAGTGCCCCACCTGCCCGGATGCATGCAGCACCAAGAGGTACTGGTTCCACTGACAGCCCCACCTTACTTTGACACCCACCTTTATCTCCTCTTTTCCAAAGAGATTGCGTCGAGTGCCTGCTGCTCCACTCTGGGAAACCTGACAACCAGACCTGCCACAGCCTATGCAGGGATGAGGTGATCACATGGGTGGACACCATCGGTGAGTGTGCTGCCACCACCCGGGCAGTCACGACTCAGGCCATTCCCGCTTGGTTTTCTTCCAGTGAAAGATGACCAGGAGGCTGTGCTATGTTTCTACAAAACCGCCAAGGACTGCGTCATGATGTTCACCTATGTGGAGCTCCCCAGTGGGAAGTCCAACCTGACCGTCCTCAGGGAGCCAGGTAGGTGAGGGCTGCAAGGGCTCGGCCCACTCGGCTTTGCTTACCATGCTTCTGGTCCCCCCAGAGTGTGGAAACACCCCCAACGCCATGACCATCCTCCTGGCTGTGGTCGGTAGCATCCTCCTTGTTGGGCTTGCACTCCTGGCTATCTGGAAGCTGCTTGTCACCATCCACGACCGGAGGGAGTTTGCAAAGTTTCAGAGCGAGCGATCCAGGGCCCGCTATGAAATGGTAAGCACGTGGGAAATGGGAAGCAGAGGAGAGTCCTCATCCTCTTCCCCGCCGTGTTCTGTAGGCTTCAAATCCATTATACAGAAAGCCTATCTCCACGCACACTGTGGACTTCACCTTCAACAAGTTCAACAAATCCTACAATGGCACTGTGGACTGATGTTTCCTTCTCCGAGGGGCTGGAGCGGGGATCTGATGAAAAGGTCAGACTGAAACGCCTTGCACGGCTGCTCGGCTTGATCACAGCTCCCTAGGTAGGCACCACAGAGAAGACCTTCTAGTGAGCCTGGGCCAGGAGCCCACAGTGCCTGTACAGGAAGGTGCCTGGCCATGTCACCTGGCTGCTAGGCCAGAGCCATGCCAGGCTGCGTCCCTCCGAGCTTGGGATAAAGCAAGGGGACCTTGGCGCTCTCAGCTTTCCCTGCCACATCCAGCTTGTTGTCCCAATGAAATACTGAGATGCTGGGCTGTCTCTCCCTTCCAGGAATGCTGGGCCCCCAGCCTGGCCAGACAAGAAGACTGTCAGGAAGGGTCGGAGTCTGTAAAACCAGCATACAGTTTGGCTTTTTTCACATTGATCATTTTTATATGAAATAAAAAGATCCTGCATTTATGGTGTAGTTCTGAGTCCTGAGACTTTTCTGCGTGATGGCTATGCCTTGCACACAGGTGTTGGTGATGGGGCTGTTGAGATGCCTGTTGAAGGTACATCGTTTGCAAATGTCAGTTTCCTCTCCTGTCCGTGTTTGTTTAGTACTTTTATAATGAAAAGAAACAAGATTGTTTGGGATTGGAAGTAAAGATTAAAACCAAAAGAATTTGTGTTTGTCTGATACTCTCTGTGTGTTTCTTTCTTTCTGAGCGGACTTAAAATGGTGCCCCCAGTGGGGATTGAAGCGGCCGTGTACTTCCTCAGGGATGGGACACAGGCTGGTCTGATACTCCAGACTGCAGCTTGTCAAGTAAGCATGAGGTGCTCGGGGCAGTGAGGGCTGTGCAAGGGGGAACACTGAGCAGATACCTTTGGCCCCTTCCAGCTTTTACTGACAGAGAGTTCCAGGCTAGACACCATAAAAACCACCCCTTGTTCTGAGGGGCTGAGGCTGGAAATAGATTGTACAGACAAGCAAGGGTTGAGTGGTGGTTCCCACACGAAGTCATCTCTTAATCATCATTAGCAATAGCAGTTCCCTTCCAAGGCCTCCCCTCACTCCCGAAACACTTACGTCCCATGCAGGCCCAATGCAAAAAAACACATTTGAGCTTTTTTCCCGCAGGGCCATGAAGTCCCCTTAAGTTCCCATATCTAAGATGGTTGACTGACCCTCTCCCCTTATGTACAGAAGAGGAAACTGATTCTCAGAGAGGGGAAGTGGCTTGCCCGAGTGTTTGTTAGGAGGTTACTGAATGACAAACTGTTCCTAAGACCCCATCTCATGCTGGCCAGAGGGCCAGCCTCCTCATTCCTGCTTGCTCTTAGAAAATCTTTCACTGATCATTTTTTGTCACTGGAATAACTTCAAGGTTATTATGCTTTCATTCCAAATGGATCTGTCCTCAGCTCTGGACCCAATTCCCCTTACTTCATTTTGGCAAACACTAAGTCAAATAGTGAAATGCCTGTCACTACATAGAACCTATTACCTGGGGCAAATACGAACAGATTGAGTTTCCTTCATCTTGTGTAAATATGATGAAACAGAGACCTGGTAACTTGGTGACACTGTTAAACCCTTTTTGGGATAAAGCCAAATGTAAATGAAAACATTAAACAGATAAATTGTGGTGTTGAGACTTTTCTGAATTGAGAAAAATAAATGTAATTTTGGAAGAAACTTTGGGTTTCTCTCATGTTTAATTTTGGGTT